TTCTCTCCTGGCCCTGCCCCAAGAGCTTTCTGAAGTCTGGCCTCACAGGCTCCTAGGACACTAGAGCAAAAGACAGCTCAGAAAGGGAAATTTTAAAAAATCATGACCCTTGAGAATTTCTGAGAGGACCTCATTACAACACAACCCTGTGTTGACAGGAAGGGGACTCCTTTGACCTTCAGGGTCTGCTGGGTCTGCGGCAGGGGGCAGGGAGGGCGCCGAGGCATCAAGGGGTGGGGAGAGGAAGCTAGCGGGACGCCCAGTCTGTGTCTCAGGCAGAGAGGAGGGCAGGCTCCTCTCCCTTCTCTTTGCCCTTCAGGAGAAAGAGAAAGGGAATAGATGGTTGCTTCTTGCACCAAGTTCTCCCCGGCTTCCAGGGGTGGAGGGAGCTCAGGGTGGTGAGTGAGCACTGGACTGAGATTCTGTGTATCTTCCAGACCCTGTTTCCACAGCCTCCCCTCTCTTTCTGACTTCCCTCCTCTGCTTTCGGAAGCACATGTGAAACTGTCTCCATTCCTTTCTCTTTAGGTCACTGGATTCCTTGATGGGGCTGGCAGTGGTGCTGTAACCCCAGGTCCCCTTAGGGCATGTGAGTGGTGATGGGGCTGAGATCTGCCAACCTCCTCGCTCTGGGGGATTTTCAGTGTTCCAGGACTGGGTGTTCTGCTGGTCTCCCTCTCCCCTCCCTTCCCCGATTCCCCGGTGCCCTCCCTGCGCGCAGACCCAGGGGACTCTGAGAATGGAAGGGAGCTCTCATTCCCGGGAGGAAAAGACACCAGGTTCCCTGGGCTGCCTGCACTCAGTTCTCAGCCTCCTTCCTCATGCCTCCAGCCACTGCCCGGGTCTGCGGCACGGGCGCGATTTGAAATACCCCTCCTTCCCGCTTTGAAGAAGGCTGGGCTGGCTGGGGGTTATTTTGGGAGCAGCTTCTGAGATCCAATGGCCTTGTTAGGGCAACACTGACCTTTCCGTCCCAGAAGGAGGGCAGGATTGGAGAAGGGGGCGGGGCAGCGGCGGGGAGACCGACAGCCCCGCACACCCACTGGGGTGGAGAAGGGGGCCAGCGGGCTGCGGGAATTCAGCCTCCGGCGGGGGCTGCCACCGAGGGGAATTTCCCCTCTTTGAAAAGGCTGGGGACCCCTCCACCCCACCCTTTCACTGGGCTTCTTAAAGAGATCACACCGTTTTCCCTTGGACTTCTTGGAAGGCAGACTTGGGACGCTTTGTGGGGACTTTGAACCTTTCCTTCCTGCTTTCTTTCCAGCAGGCAGCCTTGCTCTGGCTGGTGGAGTCGGGGCTCCCGGGCATGGCACTGACTAGCCGACCCGGTGCTGACTTGGCGCCGGGGCTCTTTCAGCCTCTGCTGGCATCCTGCTTCCCCCCTCCTGGGGTGCAGTGGTGAGTCTGGGGGCCTGCCCCCGAGGGCACTGGAGGAGTGTTGCAGGCATCACCCACGCCCTCTGCACCCACGCTGGAGGACGGGGAGGTTGTCAGGGGCTATGATGAGATGAGTGGGGGCCGCTTCGACTTTGATGATGGAGGGGCGTACTGCGGGGGCTGGGAGGGGGGAAAGGCCCATGGGCATGGACTGTGCACAGGCCCCAAGGGCCAGGGCGAATACTCTGGCTCCTGGAACTTTGGCTTTGAGGTGGCAGGTGTCTACACCTGGCCCAGCGGAAACACCTTTGAGGGATACTGGAGCCAGGGCAAACGGCATGGGCTGGGCATAGAGACCAAGGGGCGCTGGCTCTACAAGGGCGAGTGGACACATGGCTTCAAGGGACGCTACGGAATCCGGCAGAGCTCAAGCAGCGGTGCCAAGTATGAGGGCACCTGGAACAATGGCCTGCAAGACGGCTATGGCACCGAGACCTATGCTGATGGAGGTGAGGCCAGCTGGGGGCCCGCAGAGGTGGGGAAGTCTTCTTCACTGCCCTCCTTTTCTTGCAGTCAAATGCTACAAAGGAAACAGCAGTCTTCCAAACTGGAGAGGACAACGCATTAGTGGATGGTGAAGTCAATTCAGTGGGTCACGACCTGCATTTTTCAAAAGGAAAGAACAGAACAGAATAGAAAAGTATCGGAGTATTTCACAGAGAATAAGATAAAGTATTATTTTCTGAAAGATTTATTCAGTTGGCGAGATACACATATATATGCACACACACAATGTGTGAGAGTTCGTGTGTGTTTAAAAGTGTCTGCATGTATGTGTGTTTTGCAATGTAAAGTGTGTTTCTTACTGCAAGTCATGGTCCAAAAAGTTTGACACTCATTGTTCTAAGGTGACTTGACTTGGCGTCTTCTTCAAAGCCCTGTCATTCCCATCTCGCCGACCCCTCCCTGTCCTCTAGGCTTTCTCTTTGGTCTGAGGATAAGCTCTCCAGCTCTCGCATGGGAAGGGGAAGGTGGGGCTGGTGCAGGAGCTCTGGCCTCCCAAACCCTGTTGTAAGCTGCTTGGCACCCCTCCCCCTCCTATAGCCCTCATTCCTCCCCTGGCCATATATAGCAAAGCTAAAAACAGCTGCTGACTTAAAGCATCCGCACATGCCCCAGCCCTGAAAGAGTTATGTGCCTGTTGCGTGGCTGGCTGGCTGTTCCCACCGAGACACTCGCGGACTCTGGACCTCCTAGAGTCCTTAGTGCTTGTTATTTTCTGAGGTTCTTGGTCCTGGGGCCCCTGCGTTGGCCTCAGAGACCCATAAATACCCTGAAACTTCAGGCGTGATGTGAACATACGTGCAAGACTATCTGTGTTTTTCTGGGAGGCATTTTCTCACATAGTCTCAGATTCTCCAAGTCATCTCTGGCTCAAATAAGTTCCAGAACCACTGATGACTTTATTAATCCCACCCCAAAATGTGCACTGGAAGAATCAAGCCCAAAGTTGACTTTTTTCCATAAAGCTAATAAAAATAATAACAGTAAGGCCAAGGTGGGCAGATTGCTGGAGCCAGGAGTTCAAGACCAGCCTGGGCAACATGGTGAAACCCCATCTCTACAAAAAAGAAAAATACAAAAATTAGCTGGACATGGTGGCACATGCCTATAGTCCCAACTACTTGAGAGGCTAAGGTGGGAGGATCGCTTGAGCCCGGGAGGTCGAGGCTGCAGTGAGCCATGATCACGCTACTGCACTCCAGGCTATGCAACAGAATGAGACACTGTGTCAAAAAAAAATAAAATAAATATAATAATAATAAAGATAGTTAATATTTTTGGAGTGCTTACTAAGTCCCAGGCACCATTCCTAGCACTTGAGGTACTTGAGGTATGTTATGTTACTTATTTATTTATTTTTTGAGACGGAATTCCGCTCTTGTCACCCAGGCTGGGGTACAATGGCGCAATCTTGGCTCACTGTAACCTCTGCCTCCTGGATTCAAGCAATTCTCCTGCCTCAGCCTCCTCAGTAGCTGTGACTACAGGCATGTGCCACCATGCCCAGCTAACTTTTTGTTTTAGTAGAGACGGGATTTCACCATTTTGGCCAGGCTAGTCTTGAGCTCCTGACCTCAGGTGATCCCCCTGCCTTGGCCTCCCAAAGTGCTGGGATTACAGGGGTGAGCCACTGCACCCAGCCTGTTGTATTGTTTAAACCTTCACACAACAACCTCATGGAGAAGTAGTTACGGCTCCTGTTTTACATATGAGGAAACTGACATGGAGATCATGCAAGTACCTCACTCAAGGTCGTCCAGCTAATAAGAAGCAGAGATGCAATTTGATAATAATAAGTGATCATTAAACATTTTGTAATATAAATAAGTATTTTAAATAATAAATGGTAAACAATGATACAGACTAGGACATGCTTCATAATTCGTGAGACCCAGTGCAAAATGAAAATGTGGACCCCTTCTTTAAAATCATTAAGAATTTTAAGATGGGGACAACAGAGCATTAACCCAGACGCAGGGCCCTTCTGAGTGCTGGGTCCTACGAGACTGCATGGTTCCAGCACCCATGAAGCTGGCCTTGACAATAGTAATAACTGTGCCTGGCTACTAGTTAATATGCCTTTACTATGTACCAGACTCCGGCTAAAAGTCTTATGGGCACTGTATCACTTGGGTTACCTCATAACCCTCTCATCTACTACCCTAGTGGCTTGTAAACTGTTATAATTGCAATCCCACTATAAGATATGTGTTTTATTCCTTCCCTGGCAGTGAATGCAAAAAAATATGTATTTTACATTGTAATTCTATACCTATACACATCTAAAAAGAATGTAAAATTGAAACAAACCGTCATGGAACAAGATTTCCCTTCCTAGGTGCAATGCTTGCTATTTTCTCTTTTATTCTATTTTGTTGAGAGAATTAAATGAGGCCCTGATCCATGTAAAGCTCTTAGAACAGGGTATGGCATGTGTTAGTGCTTTTATTACTACTACTACTACTATTATTGTTACATGCTGAAAAGTTGAGACTTTATGTTTAATTATGACGATTGGGTCAAAAACCCAAGCTTCTGCGCTCTGGATCCAGTTTTCTTTCTTCTGCTCAAAGCTTATGACTTCAGCTAATTTTAGTCCAATTGACTCTGAACACGGGAGTTACGTGATTTTGCCAGGCTGGAGGACTGAGCAGTAAGTACCTGGTATCACATTCTCTGGGCCTGTGATACATGTTCCTTGCAGAGATAAGCTTGAAGGAACTTAACTTCCATATTTATTTATTTATTTGCATAATAGAATATCTTTTCTGTTGATCAGTTTGTCTATCTTTATGCCAATGTCATGCTGCCTTGGTTACTGTAGCTTTATATTGTCATAAAATCAGAGTAAATTCTTCAACTTTGCTCTTCCTGTTCAAAATTGGATTATTCTGGATCATTTCCATTTTAAAACCAGCTTCTTCAGCCTGGGCAACAGAGTGAGACCCTGTCTCAAAAACAAAAACAAAACAAAACAAACAAAGAAAAGAAAACCAGCCTCTTGATTTCTGAAAAAGGCCTGCTGGGATTTTGATGAAGACTGTATTAAATCTATAGATCAGTTTGAGAGAATGGACATCTTATTAGCAGTGAGGCTTCCAACCCGTGAACATGGTATATATCCCTATTTGTTTAGGTTTTCTTTAATTTCACGCAGCAATGTTTTAGAGAATTCAATGTCTTACACATCTTTTGTTAATTTTATCCCTAGATATTTTATTTTCTGTGCTATTGTAAACGGCATTTAACATTTTATTTTTTCAATTGTTCACTGCTAGTTTATAGAAATACAACTATTTTTGTATATTGACTTTGAATTCTTTTACCTTGCTCAGTTAATTTCTTAGTTCTAGTGGATCTTTTTGTTTTTGTTTTTCAGGTGAAAAGGAATCTCTTTTAACTTAAAATAGTTTGACTGTTATTGAAAATCAAGTGTAGAGGCCCTGAGAGAATCTGATATTACTAAAGGAAGACATGTGATATTTAAGCAACTGAGACTTAGAGTAGGCAGATCTGGGTTCAAATCCCAGCTGTGCCGGTTCTTAACCATATGAACCTGGGTGCACCATGTAACCTCCCTGAGCTTCTGTTTCCTTTTTTCCTTTAGGGATGTGTTAAAATCGCCCTCAGAATATGGTCGAGACAATGAAACAAGACAATGAAGCACTGAGCATCATGCCTGGCACATAGGAAATGCCAAAATATATATTCCCGTATTTCCTTCACATTCCAAAGGGTGAATTAATTCAGGATGGCCTGAACCATAGCTGTCACTGTCTTCGGGAGGATATTTGAGGACAAAAACGAGTTTTTGACTTTGGAACAGTAAATAAGACAAGACTTTGATTCGCTTAGTTCTGCCTTGAGTCCTGCCAGTGTAGATGGAATCCATGCCAGACATGATTCCATTTCGAATGTAGAATCAGCATAATTTAACCTCATCTTGGAAATCTCATGTCCCAGTTCACAGCCAGGCATCAGCGTGACAGTCAGCTGAGCTGCTGTCTTGGCAGCTTCTGGGCATTCTATGGAGACCCCAGGAGAGCACAGCAGACCCTTAGCAGAACAGAAAAGCGGACCGTATTAGTCTTTCCTGTCCACGGCCTTGTTTTCAGTGATTCATGTGCCCGATTGGCCAAATCTCTGCAGACGTGCCCCTGTCCGAGGCCAGGCTTCTGGGATTCATCGAGCTTGCTTGTTTCCGGGACCTGCTAATTCCGTGCCCAGCAGCTGTTCCCCGGAGCAGGCCCTGCCCTCCACACCCTCATGAGGAATGCCGAGTCTCATTTTCTGAGGGCCCTGGTTGAGGGTGGGGTGTGGGGCGAGGGGGACAGGGTTGCTTCCTGCCATAGACTTCCTGCCTTGGAGGGTTATCCTTGTTCTCACCTATCCCTTCCCGAGCTGAAGCCACAGAGTAGGAGAGAAGTTAGGGCTGGCACACCTCCCTCCCGTGTAACTTTCACTCCCTGCTTAAAGGGAACTGATGAGAGTTGCCTGGCACAGATCTGTGCCTGGCAGAATCCACAGAGCAGCCCAGGTGTGCTAGGAACTCCAGAGTGACCCCTGCTCCAGGCCAGGAATGAGCACCTTGTGCCTGGAGGTCTTCCTGCCACTGCTGGCTGCCCATTGCTGTGGATGGGGTAGAGCTGGAGTCACACATGGAGGCTGGACAGCTGCATGCAGCCTGCAGGGGACACTCTGGATGGCATGTACCATGTTTTTATTATTTCTATTTTTAATTAAATTGGAATCCTTTATGGATACCTTTTTTTTCTTTTTCTTTTTTTTAACAGGGTCTTGCTCTGTCACCCAGGCTGGAGTGCAATGGTACAATCACGGCTCACTGCAGCCTCGACCTCCTGGGCTCAAGTGATCCTCCCACCCCAGCCTGCAAGTACCTAGGATTACAGGCACACATCACCATGCCTGGCTAATTTTTTTGTAGAGACGGGGTTTCTCCATGTTGCCCTGGCTGGTCTCAAACTTCTGAGCCCGAGCCATCCTCCTGCCTCAGCTTCCCAAATTGCTGGGATTATAGGCATGAGTCACTGTGCCCGGCCTATGGCTACCTTTTAACAAAGTGATCAAATTTAACATCATCAGTGACAGACAAACCTACAGTATGTACCCTTGATGGGATGTACAGAGAAGGCCAGCGCTTTAAGAGGCCAAGGCAGGAGGATTGCTTGAGCCCAGGAGTTCAAGACCAGCCTGGGCAACACAGTGAGACCCTATCTCTAAAAAAAAAAAAAAAAAAAAAAGACAGATAGGATCTGACCCATTTGATGAGATTCTTTTAGCTCTTGTGTTGAGAAAAGGCTGTTTTGGGAAAATAGGTATTAGGTGAGGGGAGGTGGCATGGAGACCTGGTAGTGAGTTTATTACATTATGACTGGTGAGAAGATGGTGGTTTGCACCACTACCTTGTAGTAGCAGAGGTGGTGAGAAGACACATTTTGAAGCAAAACTTATAGACTGGATAGGATTGAGAGAAAGAGGAGTTAAAGATGGTCCCAAGGCTTTTGCCTGAACCATGGAAGGATGGTGTTGCCATGAACTGAGATGGGGTGAGGGTTTGAGGAGGAAGGGTCAGGAGTTCAGTACTGGACACCATGGGTGAGAGATGCCTGTTGGAAGTGTCCATGGGCATTGGGTTTCTGGGCAGGCCTGTGCACAGGTAGGTGGGTCTCCTTTTAGACCCTCTCCCCTTGACCTTTCTTGCCTTCTGCACACACAATCATTTCTGCTCTCCAAGGCCCTTAGGGTTGCTGAGCTGACCCAAGGCCTGGAAATGGGCCTTTTCCCCAGGCCACAGGCTCCAGGGCTGTCAGCACCCAGGAGATGCCTCCTGGTTAATCCCCTGCTTCTGGGGGTGAGCCACGGGGCATCATCTGGGGCAGCAGCCTCTGGATGTAGGGGTGGTGGAGCCTTGCGGGCTCAGGGACTTGTCATCCACCCGCTGCAACCTGACCCTGCTCCTGGGAGCTGGTCCCAAATGCCGCCAGCTCCTCCGCTTCGGGTTGTCTGTTGGTGATCCCAGGAAACCAGAGACTATGGAGATTTGATGGACAGCGGCATTTGGAAGCCATGGGAAGGGACTTTGGTGCCAGCCTTGCAGGCGAGCCAGAGAGCAAGGCCTTGGGATTGTTACGGGAAAAATGTAACGCAGTCTAAATGCTCACCGAAGGGACTGTTAATTTATGAGACCATGCGATGAAGTACAACAGGACTTTAAAAAGACAGAGGTGGACCCACCTATATTCATACAGAAAGAAATCTAAGCCATTATAAGTGAACAAAAGCCATTTGGCAAATATTTATTGAGTGCCTGCTAGGTGCTAGGTAGTGTTCTCAGAGATGGGGTCAGTGGCAGACTGGTGAACAGCTAATCTTTTAGTCTATTTGTGATCAGTATACAGTTGCAAATTGGCAGGAAAAGGCCTAGAAGGATCTAAATCATTAACAGAAGTTACCCTGGGGAGACCGGACAAAGGTGTTTTCTTTTATATACTCTTCTCTTGTTTGGATTTTTTTTGCAATGAGCATATGACTTTTAAAATTTTGTTTTCTTTTTTTTTAATTTGAGACAGGGTCTCACTCTGTTACCCAGACTGGAGTGCAGGAGGGATCTTGGCCCACCGCAACCTCCACCCCTGCACGGGGGGCTCAAGCAATCCTCCCATGTCAGCCTCCTGAGTAGCTGGGACCACAGACGTGCACCACCACAACCGGCTACTTTTTTGTAGTTTCAGTAGAGACAGGGGTTGACCAGGCTGGTCTTGAACTCCTGAGCTCAAGAGATCCACCCACCTCAGCTTCCCAAAGTGCTGGGATTACAGCCCTGAGCCACCACACCTGGCTTACTGCAACCTCCGCTTCTTGGGTTCAAGCGATTCTCCTGCCTCAGCCTCCCGAGTAGCTGGGATTACAGGCAAGCGCCACCACACCTGGCTAATTTTTGTATTTTTAGTAGAGACGGGGTTTCACCATGTTGGACAGGCTGGTCGCGAACTCCTGACCTCAAGTGATCTGCCTGCCTTGGCCTCCCAAAGTGCTGGGATTGCAGGCGTGAGCCACTGCACCTGGCCCAACTTTTGCAATTTTTAAAAAGTGCTTCCTCCATACAAACAGTATTTACATGTAGACGTAATAAGGAGCCCTCAGGATGCAAAAAGGGTTGGGGGTGGGGGTGTCTAAGCACAGTTTTCCAGAATGTAGCCTCAGAATCCTGGATGGCCTCCCTTTGTTTCTCCCTACTCTGGGTACTCAGCTTTTCAATGCAAGGCAGCATTGAAAGAGCAATTGAGGCAAGGGACCTGTTCTTCAGTCCCAGCTGAGCTACTCCTGGGCTGTGTGGCCTTGGGCAGGTCCCTCTACCTCTCTGAGCCTAAGCTTCCTTCCCCGTATAATGAAGGAATAAGACTACACTTACCCATGAAGGTAAGCAGATTTTCTCACGCACAACACTGGCTAATTGGGTGTGGCTACCTGCGGAAGTGGTGAGTGGGGACTGTAGGCTATAGTGCTACTCAGCCTCATGACCCATTAGCAATGTCAGTTGTGGACACAGGATGGGGAATAAGTGGCCTATGTGATGGATTACTTATGGGCTTGGACTAGAAGATCTTATCATCGTCTGATGAATTGTTTGTTTGTTTGTTTGTTTTGAGTCGGAGTCTCTCTCAGTCGCCCAGGCTGGAGTGCAGTGGTACGATCTCGGCTAACTGCAACCTCCGTCTCCTGGGTTCAAGCAATTCTCTGCCTCAGCCTCCTGAGTAGCTGGGATTACAGGCATGCGCCACCACGCCAGGCTAATTTTTGTGTTTTTAGTAGAGACAGGATTTTGCCATGTTGGCCAGGATGGTCTTGAACTCCTGACCTCGTGACCCACCCACCTTGGCCTCCCAAAGTGCTAGGATTACAGGTGTAAGCCACAGCACCCAGCCTTTGTTTGTTTGTTGTATGGATAAAATTAACTTATTAGGACAATGGTATTATCGTAGAGGAAGAGTTTAATAAATGTAGGGCTAGTCAAGTGGGAAGATGGGGGTTTATTATTTAAATTTATGTCTCTGAAAGTTTGGAAGGTAGCATTTTTTAAGGATAGTTTGGCGGGCAGGGGGCTAGGGAGAGGGAAATGTTGATTGGTTGGATTGGGGATGAAATTATAGGAAGTCGAAGCTGGCTTTTTTATACTGAGGCAGTTTCGGGGTGGGGGTTATAGGACTGGTTGAATTAGTTTTTTGCTATGAGTCACAGGTCTGGGTAGAATCGTCAGAATGTAAAAGTTCAAAAAATATTTTAAAGGCCAATTTTAGGTTTTGACAGTAGTGATGTTATCTATAGGAGTCGCTGGGGAGGTTACAAGTTCTGTAACCTCTGGCTATATTTCTCTGGAGTCATAATTTTATAAAGGCAGTTTTGGTCACTGAGTAAAGAGGGGGTTAGTTTCAAGAAAGGACTGTTAATTATTTTTGTCTTAAACTATTAACTCAATTTTTGAATAGTTAGTTTGGTCTATGTCCAGGCATGAGTGAAGACAGTTAGCTTGTGAGGTTAGAAGTAAGATGGAGTCAGTTATATCGATTTTTTTTACTGTTAAATATTTTTATGTCAGATTTTTTTCACTGTCATAAGTTTTATAAAAGCGGTTTTAATCTCCAAGCTCCACTCCAGCTGTGACCTTCTCAGGATTGAAATATTCTCACTTGCACCACAGTTGAGGTTGTCTATGGCTGTGTGGCACATTTGCAATAGAAACCTGAGAGCTCATATTAAATATGGGTTATTGAGCTGGGCTTGGTGGCTCCTGTCTGTGATTGCAACACTTTGGGAGGTTGAGACAGGAGGATTGCTTGAGTCCAGGAGTTCAAGAGCAGCCTGGGCAACATAGCGAGACCACATCTCTACAAAAAATAAAATTAGCCAGCATGATGGTATGCACCTGTGGTCCCAGTTACTTGGGAGGCTGAGGTGGGAGGATCACTTTAGCCCAGGAGGTTGAGGCTGCAATGAGCTGTGATTGTGCCACTGCACTCCAGCTTGGATTACAGAGTGAGACTCTGTCTCGAAACGAAACAAAACAAAACAAAACAAAAAATATTTATATATACACACATACAGGTTACTAGAGCCAGCTCCTACTGGCTCATGAGAGCTCAGGAACTTTGCAGTCATGGTGGGGGTATTTACACAGTGGAAACTGACTAATAGTACAAACTGAGGTTGGTTGGTTGGTTTGTCCTAAAGAGCTGGTTTGCTACTATATCCTGACTATTGTACTAATATGAAATGCCCCTTTTTCCTTCTCACCCCAATTTAGGGTGATCAGCCATCTCAATTTGCCTGAAACTGCCCGGTATTAGCACTGAAAGTTCCACATCCCAGGAAACCTCTCAGACATAGGCAAACTGGGATGACTGGTCACCCTACAGTCTTTTCCCATGAAGTGAAAGGAGCCAACCTTTGTTGAGAGCCCGAGATCTCTGCTAGATAAACCATGTAATACAGCAACCTTGCAAAGGAAACTTGCTATGCTCACTTTACTGAGAGGAGACAGACTCAAAGAGACCTTATTCAAAGCCTGTGCTTATTAATGCATTTGACAGTATCTGTTGAATGTCTTCCATGTGTGAGTCCCTGCATGGAGTGCTGGGGATGCTGTGGTGGGCGAGTCAGACCTGTCCCTGCCCCCAAGTGCATGTATCTTAACAGCAGAGACCGGCATCTAACAATTACTTAAATACAAAATGTGATACATATTTTGAAGGAAAAATAGAAGAATTTATGAACTGATAACAGGGAAACCTGGTCTGGTCTGATAATCAGAGAAGGCGTCCTTGAGGAAGTGATGTTTGAGCTGAGATATGCAGGATGAATAGAGGTAAACTGGGTGACAGGGGAGGCCGCACAGGCAGGCAGAAGGGACAGCAAATGCAAAGGCTTGGAGGTGGGACCTGAGCATGCTGTGTTCCAGAAAAGGCTGGAGCACAGACTCAGAGAGAGAGAGTGGGGTGGACGAGGCTGGAGAGATTGGCAAAGCCCAGATCATGAGGGTTTTGTGGGTCACAGTGAGGAGCTTGAACTTCATCCTTCTAGTAGATTCTAGGCTACCCCTTCAGACACTCCTTAGGACCAGGGACACATTCCCCGAGCTGCCAGGAGTGTTAGCAGCTGACAGATCCTGGCTGGGTATTTCTCTCCAACAAAGGGAGCTGCCTCCTTCACATCTAATGACTGTAATGACCTGGCCCCCTTGCTTTGATTTTGGGCAACGCTGAAGGGCTATACCAGCTTAAATCCCCCTGGGATCAGTTGAATATTCTGTTGCAGATGTTCAGCTTCCTCCACTGCCAAATCCTGCTTCCTTCCTTACACGTGCTCTTCCTGAGAGCACTCCCCGCTAAATCTCCCACACATCATCTCAGCTTCAGAATCTTTTCCCTAGGGATCCTGACCTGAGACACTCCTCAAGGCACTGGGAAGTTACTGCAGGGTTTTGAGATGGGGAGTAACCTGCTGAGAGTTGCATCTTATGAAGAAGATGAGTGGCAGCAGCAAAGGGTCAACTGAAGTGGGGGGCAGGGAGGATACTACTGTCATCATCGAGGGAGAAAAGGATGTGGCTTGGACTAGACAGATAGGGTGGAGACCAAGAGAATTAAGGAGTATCGCAGTGCGTCATCATGAGAGTCATTTAAATTCTTAGTTTCAGTTTTTCCAATTGTAACATCGAAATGATGATGCCTGTATCTGTTAGGATACTTTCTTATCTATTCATTTTAACAATATATTGAGCAAAATTAAAGAGATATTCAGAGTCAGGTCTATCTGAAGACCATGTGATTTCCATTAT